ATCAGTTAATAGAGTTTTTTTCTTTTAAAAATGGTTGTAATGGAAAGTTAAATCAATTTTGAATCAATTTTGTGTGTTAAGACCAGCATTAAAAACAAGTAGCAAAAGAGAGAAGGGAAAGTACTTATGGATCATTAGTACAGTTTTGTGAAATTTTTGTTTTGGTCATATCTATATTTCTTTGCCTCTATAACTAGATTTCCACCTCTTCATAACTTGATGTCTGTATGATATTCCACTGGGTTGCAATGAAAAAAATCTTTCTAGTTGTGTGTGGTGAGCAAAAAATTTGGGCTTATGGGATAAGAAGTCTGAGCTCCGTAATGAAGCATTATAAGGCCCTCTATGATCTGATCCCTTGCTAATTCATTTCTAAGTCTCACCACTGTCTTGCACTTAGGTTCCATTAATACAGAATTGCTGCTGGTTTCACCTGAGACACGAAGCTTTATTTTTCTTTTCTTTTTTCCATCTCTGTTGCGTTTCCTCATTCTGAACTGTTTCCTTGGACTGCCAGTTCTACCTTCTTTTTGCCTGGAGAACTTATCATCATCTAAGGCCAACTTAGGAAACACCTACAGCAGGAATCCTGCCTAAATGCTCCAGGGCGGGCTGGCTGTCCTTCTTTGACCTTTCAGAGCATCCCACACACATCCGTTTACGGGGTTATAATAACGTAATTATTTATTTAGGTGTTCATTTCCGGCACTATACTAAGTTCTTTCAGTGCAGGTACTATCTTATTCATCTTTGTATCTGAAGCGAGAAGCGCGGTACCTGTAACAAACTAGGCATTCATTCAATAAATATTTGTTGAAAGAATAAACGCAAGAAGGAAGGAAAAATCAATCAACAACTGTGCGGACAATGTCAGTGCAACGCAGACTCCGGCCATCAGAGGGCGCCGGGGCGGCTGGGCTGGTGCGCAGGCGCGCTGAGAGGGCTGGCGCCGCGGCGGTAGCGGTGGCGGTCGCGGCTGTGGCCGGGGGAAGTGAATGGTTTTACCCAGAGGGCCCTGCGCCGCCTTTCTCCGCTGGCAACGGCGCCGCTCCCCGCTCCTCCTCCCCAGCCATGGCGTTCACGTTCGCGGCCTTCTGCTACATGCTGGCGCTGCTGCTCACTGCCGCGCTCATCTTCTTCGCCATTTGGCACGTGAGTAGCTGGGGCTGGGGAAAGGAGGGCGAGAGTGGTCCTAACTGTTTTAATTTTATTTTAGATTATAGCATTTGATGAGCTGAAGACTGATTACAAGAATCCTATAGACCAGTGTAATACCCTGAATCCCGTAAGTTATAATATAGGATTTATCTTTAGATTATTTTGATAACTGGCTTGTGTTTTCCTTCCAGCTTGTACTCCCAGAGTACCTCATCCACGCTTTCTTCTGTGTCATGTTTCTTTGTGCAGCAGAGTGGCTTACACTGGGTCTCAATATGCCCCTCTTGGCATATCATATTTGGAGGTAATATTTAGATACACTTTTAATATTTTTTTTCTGAATGCCTAATAGACTGTGTTTATTCCAGGTATATGAGTAGACCAGTGATGAGTGGCCCAGGACTCTATGACCCTACAACCATCATGAATGCAGATATTCTAGCATATTGTCAGAAGGAAGGATGGTGCAAATTAGCTTTTTATCTTCTAGCATTTTTTTACTACCTATATGGGTAAGTTGAAAAGGTAAAATGAAATATGCTTTGTTCAAATTAACATCTTTTTTCTTCTTTTCAGCATGATCTATGTTTTGGTGAGCTCTTAGAACAACACACAGAAGAATTGGTCCAGTTAAGTGCATGCAAAAAGCCACCAAATGAAGGGATTCTATCCAGCAAGATCCTGTCCAAGAGTAGCCTGTGGAATCTGATCAGTTACTTTAAAAAATGACTCCTTATTTTTTAAATGTTTCCACATTTTTGCTTGTGGAAAGACTGTTTTCATATGTTATACTCAGATAAAGATTTTAAATGGTATTACGTATAAATTAATATAAAATGATTACCTCTGGTGTTGACAGGTTTGAACTTGCACTTCTTAAGGAACAGCCATAATCCTCTGAATGATGCATTAATTACTGACTGTCCTAGTACATTGGAAGCTTTTGTTTATAGGAACTTGTAGGGCTCATTTTGGTTTCATTGAAACAGTATCTAATTATAAATTAGCTGTAGATATCAGGTGCTTCTGATGAAGTGAAAATGTATATCTGACTAGTGGGAAACTTCATGGGTTTCCTCATCTGTCATGTCGATGATTATATATGGATACATTTACAAAAATAAAAAGCGGGAATTTTCCCTTCGCTTGAATATTATCCCTGTATATTGCATGAATGAGAGATTTCCCATATTTCCATCAGAGTAATAAATATACTTGCTTTAATTCTTAAGCATAAGTAAACATGATATAAAAATATATGCTGAATTACTTGTGAAGAATGCATTTAAAGCTATTTTAAATGTGTTTTTATTTGTAAGACATTACTTATTAAGAAATTGGTTATTATGCTTACTGTTCTAATCTGGTGGTAAAGGTATTCTTAAGAATTTGCAGGTACTACAGATTTTCAAAACTGAATGAGAGAAAATTGTATAACCATCCTGCTGTTCCTTTAGTGCAATACAATAAAACTCTGAAATTAAGACTCACTTTCAGTGCATTGTTTGAGATTAAAAATAGTATTTCTTAAACTTGCTTAATCCATGATAAAGACATGTTGCTGTCATTTTTAAAAAGTGACGTACTACATTATGGGTTTTCTGAAAAATACCATGCCTAGATCTAAAAAGGAAAATTTTTAAATGCCGAGCACATTAACCTCTTTTGTCATTTGACAAGATTCATAAACGTGGATGGCATAGCATCATCATTTCTCTTACCAATTAAGAAAAATTATGGTGGCACTTAAAATATTTTACTTTGATTTTTCCTTTTTGGAACAGTCAGTTTTAAGGTAAAATGGCTTGTAAATTTGAGTTTTTGCTGCTGCTTGTAAGGCAGGTAAATTATGGCTTGCATGTTTTCATAAGCATAAATAAATCTTGTGCTTTATTTGGGATGAGGAAGTTAAGGCAGTTGAAAATAAAATAAGTGGTTTGGAAGTTTCTTGAGAAGAGGATCAAAAGAAAGAGAACCAATATATAGAAATTTCACATGATCAAGGAAGTTTATGGATGCGTTTGTGGAAATCTTACTCTATGAACTTGTTGGATTAGATGCTGTTTTATTCTCTACTAAGTGAAAAGTGCTTTATTTCAGTGCTTTCCCATGGTTGGGAGAGAGTAGCTGTTAACTATTCTGGGTAATGGGGGTGAGTATGTTGAGGAAGAGATTTAGAACCAGAAGAGTGAAGAGACTCAAACTGTTCCATAACAAGGAAAGCTTTAAAGACCTTGTATTTCACAGTCTGGAGAACTAGAGGGATCTGACTCTTGGTCAGTTCATGTAACAAATTATTTATTGAGTACTTGCTGGGCTCTCAAGATTCATGCTTTGAGCACAGGCAGTCATTCAGTTTCCAGTCCACCTGATTACATCAGCATGCACTTAGTTTTCTTTCTTGTTCACAAGGACTTTTGATCATGCAAGACCTGGCCAAGTCTTCTATAATCCAGATGGGTTTCCTGGGGCTGTTACTTGAGTATTCCTGTCAAAATATTTTCGTGAACCCTGCCTCTCTTAGCAAACACTACTTCATAAGTGTTAACAAACATCCTTTTAATAATCTATTCCAGAATATTCTCCAGGAGTAAGTTTACTGGTTGGGATTTGTGGAAGCCATTTTCTCATGTTTCCCAAATAAGATATGTAGTCTTCAGCTGATTCCTCAAAGATGATTGACAGGGAGTTTCACCCATCTTTGTGGTAGTTTGTGAGTTCCTAGGCATGTAAGTGATTAAAAGATTGAGTACCTGCTCTCCTAATATCTACCCACTTTTACCATGTCAGTGTTTTATGAATTAGATCACTTACCAAGAGAAAGCAGAAACGAAATACTTGAATCTGACAATATCCGACTGGCTCTTTTCATTGCTCTGGATTTATTTTCCACATCAATCTCTTTGGGGTGGCCCTAGCCTATTATTCCTGTGGGTTCAGCTGAGGCATGGTTAGCCTGGGTTTATAATTCAGTTTACGTTAAACATTCCCTGTGCAGCAACAGCTGTTCATTTAGGTACTCTTTTTTTTTTTCTCCTTATTACAGTTACTTTTGGTATTATGTGCTTTATCTTTAAAAGCTTTCTAGCTCTAGGAAATTGTTTTCCCTGTTTGTGTCTATTTTATTGCATCTTGTGTAACACTGTGGTTATATCTATACCAACAACTTTTTGTTGCTATGGATACCACAGATTGTCCTGAATTAAAACCCTAACATAATAAATGTCTGTTTAGCCGTTACTTTACTGAGTAATAATACTATATTGTGGCAGTATGGCCCTTTAATACTAAGGAGGTATGGTGTAGAAATTATTTGAACACTCATATCCAAATGTTATTAATGATGTTTGACAGTTTTCTCAATGCTTAATGATATTCCTCACTCCTCATTCCAGGGTAGAGGAGGGTTTGGTCCCAGGCTATGGACAAACTGCTAATTTGTTTGAAGTTTGAATTATTTTTCATGGGAAAGGGAAGTGATAGGAAATGACCAAGACCATCCACTTTTGACTTGAGTATGGATCGAGTATAAGTAATAGTTTCCTAGCCTCACTGATTGTACCATGAACTGACAGACCTACCAGTCAAATTCATGTACCCAGATAATGGTCTCTCACATGGCAACAAAGTACACAGCAGTTTGCAGTATGTGTCTCTTTTAAAGCCAGTTCAGTGTTTTCACCTTGACGACCACTCCTGCAAACAGTTCTCATAGAGCTCTTCTCTGCTCCCCAAATCAATATATTTTGAAGCTATGTCAAATATTTACATAGAAAGGAAATAAAGTTGTATGTGCTTTGAAACCAGCAAAATCCTTTGTACAACACCTCTCTTCTCCTTCTATGTTTATGAATAGAGTTCGTGGAATATTGCCATAGTGCAAATAATGACTTCCGTGTATCACTTATACCCTGTAGGGGTGAGCTTTCACCTTAGGTGTGGTTATATCCTAGCAGTGTATCAAGCCCACTCAAATAATGGTCTATATTTAAAAGTATGTGTCTAGTTTACTTATTTATGTCATTTAACATCCATAAATGTACATCTCTCAGTTGTATATCATGATTGTAAATCAGAAATTTTGATGGCAAAAATATTCTAAAACAACATTCTTCAGGGGAAAGAAAAACATGGATACCTTATCTAGCATTGCTCATAAAAGTACTCATGTTCATCCTTTTTGGAAACTATTAATCATGCTAGCCTTAGATCATTTTAAGCTCCTTTGCTCAAACCAATCATTGATGTGCAGTATGACCAGCAGCTAGTAAGTCTGTGGTGCTACCAGTATAGCTTGGAAGATGGTTCTGAATTAATACCTCAGAATGATATCAAAAGTAAAAGAGTGGTTCTATTGCTAAATATATTGACTAGCTTTCTTATAACAATTTTACTTTGAAATTCAAAGTTCCAAAGCTAAATGTCTAAAAGAAGTAACTGCAGCTTGTTCTGCTGATTTTGGAAAATAGTATTAACCATGTAAGATCTTTGGGGTTGGAGTGAAGGTCTTATCTGCATTAATTTTGTTAATGCACATTGTAGATGTGGAGAACATCTTGACCTGCATAAGGATTGCGTCTCATTTTATTGTGTAGTGCTTTTTCGAAATATTTACATTTCTTTGGTTCCCATGTTCATGTATTCTGGAGAAGTAAAATTTCTTGATTACTGGGCAGACCCTAAAACTACTAAGAGAAACATAACATGTAGTTAGCTGTCTGCTCATGGTTTGTTCAAATCTAAGCTAACCTTAATGGTGCTGTGTCCGCTGTCCACAGAAAACGCCCTTAAGTAGCCCTACCTTACTCCTTAGAGCTTATTTTGCTTTTGTATTTAATAAAAGCTGTCTTAAATGTTTCCTTGTGTAGTTTATGCATAATGGTTGAGTC